GTTCAGAGGTTTGCCAAATGTTAATGACAAAGCTGGGGATTTAAATCAGGGATATTAATTATCTCGTGTCGGTAAAAGAACTCCGTGTGATGAGAGAATGTGTATATAGATAGAAAAAAAAGGACTAAATAAAATAGATTTCGTGATGTTAACAGTGGTTATTTCCAAGTAATGGAAACAAGTGATTTTCATTTTTGTTTACTTGTATTTTCTATTTTCTAATAACAAAGGTGGGGGGTTTCTATACAAAACAATTCCTCTACTAGTTCAACTATCAGGCATTTCTAGGTATAGAACAAACACTGCGGGAGGTGTCCCTCTAGTGGAAGGAGGGATTTTTAAAAATAGTTTATTGTATTGAAGTCTTTGGGAGGCAAACAGAGGTCTGAAGTCAGTAAATGATTCTGCTTATTCCACAGCCACTGCACTCCAGCCTGGGCAACATATCAACATCCTGTCTCGGGAAAGAAAAAAAAAATTAAAAGAAGGATGGGGAGTAATCGCAAAAGGAAGGGCCAAAAACCACCCTAGGAAACAGGTGCTACTAACTCTTGGCGCATTTGGAATATTGACCAGTAACTTTTTCAACTGTCGATGTCGGGGGATTAAGCTCCTTAGGCTTACTTCCCCTTCCCTTGCTTTTTGGCAGCTTGAGGCTAGGGTGCCAGGGGATGTGGAAACTCAAAAGAGACGTGAATGGAGCCTGATATCTGCAAGCTACACCGACAGGGGGCGCCAGCCCCTACAGGTGACTCCATGAATCTTCGGCTCCACTCGGCTCTTCTTCGGCTGAGTTCGGCCAACGCTTGCCTTCTCAGGCTCGGCTCTCTTCGGCTTTCTGAGAGCGCGCCTGTCGTGGCCTCGGCTCCTCTTCGGCTGCGTTCGGCCCACGATCATCTCAGTCTCAGCTCTCCTCGGCTACGTTCGGCTGGCTGCCGTCCTCTCGGACTCGGCTCTCTTCGGTTGAGTTCGGCCTACTCTCCACTAGGAGTCGGCTTCCTTCGGCTGCGTTCGGCTGCGACCCGGAAGAGCTTCCATGGAGTCAGGGCAGCCGGCTCGACGGATTGCCATGGCGCCGCTGCTGGAGTACGAGCGACAGCTGGTGCTGGAACTGCTCGACACTGACGGGCTAGTAGTGTGCGCCCGCGGGCTCGGCGCGGACCGGCTCCTCTACCACTTTCTCCAGCTGCACTGCCACCCAGCCTGCCTGGTGCTGGTGCTCAACACGCAGCCGGCCGAGGAGGTGCGGCCGCGCTGGCGCGGGAGTGAGGGGACATAGCCTACTAATCAAGTTTGATTTGATTTAGGAGTATTTTATCAATCAGCTGAAGATAGAAGGAGTTGAACACCTCCCTCGCCGTGTAACAAATGAAATCACAAGCAACAGTCGCTATGAAGTTTACACACAAGGTGGTGTTATATTTGCGACAAGTAGGATACTTGTGGTTGACTTCTTGACTGATAGAATACCTTCAGATTTAATTACTGGTAAGAATTTGAAATCTTATTATTAGTATGTAAAAAAAAAATTCATGACCTACTTTGCTTTCAGAAATTCTTCCTCTGACATGCCAGAAACACCCCACCCCAGGGCCTGTGCCCTCACTGTCCCCTCAGCCTGGCAGCCTGGAACTCTCTTGGCCCAGATGGTCACAAGGCTCCATCCAGCCTTTATTCAGATACCACCTTGGTGAGACCACCCCTCATACATACTCCCTCTCCTCTGTAGTTTAAATTATGTTTCTCCCCCTCAGGCATCTTGGTGTATAGAGCCCACAGAATAATCGAGTCTTGTCAAGAAGCATTCATCTTGCGCCTCTTTCGCCAGAAAAACAAACGTGGTTTTATTAAAGCTTTCACAGACAATGCTGTTGCCTTTGATACTGGTTTTTGTCATGTGGAAAGAGTGATGAGAAATCTTTTTGTGAGGAAACTGTATCTGTGGCCAAGGTAAAGAACATTATGTGACAAATAATGATGACAGAAAATTGTTGAAAAATATTTGTCTCTTTAGGTTCCATGTAGCAGTAAACTCATTTTTAGAACAGCACAAACCTGAAGTTGTAGAAATCCATGTTTCTATGACACCTACCATGCTTGCTATACAGACTGCTATACTGGACATTTTAAATGCATGTCTAAAGGAACTAAAATGCCATAACCCATCGCTTGAAGTGGAAGATTTATCTTTAGAAAATGCTATTGGAAAACCTTTTGACAAGGTACTCTTTTTCCTTTTAAGCACAGTTTATTATTTAGCAATACCAAATTTTATTCTTGTTTTAGACAATCCGCCATTATCTGGATCCTTTGTGGCACCAGCTTGGAGCCAAGACTAAATCCTTAGTTCAGGATTTGAAGATATTACGAACTTTGCTGCAGTATCTCTCTCAGTATGATTGTGTCACATTTCTTAATCTTCTGGAATCTCTGAGAGCAACGGAAAAAGCTTTTGGTCAGAATTCAGGTGGGAGATTAAAATACTAATAATATTCTAAGATGGCACTTTTTCTTTTAACTTTTCGTATTAGGTTGGCTGTTTCTTGACTCCAGCACCTCGATGTTTATAAATGCTCGAGCAAGGGTTTATCATCTTCCAGATGCCAAAATGAGTAAAAAAGAAAAAATATCTGAAAAAATGGAAATTAAAGAAGGGGAAGGTATCTTGTGGGGTTAAGTCTTTAAATGTGTTACATAGAATGAGATATTTTTATTTCTCTACAGAAACAAAAAAGGAACTGGTCCTAGAAAGCAACCCAAAGTGGGAGGCACTGACTGAAGTATTAAAAGAAATTGAGGCAGAAAATAAGGAGAGTGAAGCTCTTGGTGGTCCAGGTAGGAAAAAAGGAGATGAAAACATTTGCTTCAATAGTAACATAATGTTGTTTTCTATTTTCAGGTCAAGTACTGATTTGTGCAAGTGATGACCGAACATGTTCCCAGCTGAGAGACTATATCACTCTTGGAGCGGAGGCCTTCTTATTGAGGCTCTACAGGAAAACCTTTGAGAAGGATAGCAAAGCTGAAGAAGTCTGGATGAAATTTAGGAAGGAAGACAGTTCAAAGAGAATTAGGAAATCTCACAAAAGACCTAAAGACCCCCAAAACAAAGAACGGGCTTCTACCAAAGAAAGAACCCTCAAAAAGAAAAAACGGAAGTTGACCTTAACTCAAATGGTAGGAAAACCTGAAGAACTGGAAGAGGAAGGAGATGTCGAGGAAGGATATCGTCGAGAAATAAGCAGTAGCCCAGAAAGCTGCCCGGAAGAAATTAAGCATGAAGAATTTGATGTAAATTTGTCATCGGATGCTGCTTTCGGAATCCTGAAAGAACCCCTCACTATCATCCATCCGCTTCTGGGTTGCAGCGACCCCTATGCTCTGACAAGGGTACTACATGAAGTGGAGCCAAGATACGTGGTTCTTTATGACGCAGAGCTAACCTTTGTTCGGCAGCTTGAAATTTACAGGGCGAGTAGGCCTGGGAAACCTCTGAGGCAAGTTATAAAGAATCACAGCTTTCAGTTGCTTCCAACCTAAAAGTTCTGTCTTAACATGCAGGGTTTACTTTCTTATATACGGAGGTTCAACTGAGGAACAACGCTATCTCACTGCTTTGCGGAAAGAAAAGGAAGCTTTTGAAAAACTCATAAGGTAATACATAGAAAATCAGTATGAAAGCCCCATTCAGAAGTGTTGACAATGTTTTCTCCCACAGGGAAAAAGCAAGCATGGTTGTCCCTGAAGAAAGAGAAGGCAGAGATGAAACAAACTTAGACCTAGTAAGAGGCACAGCATCTGCAGATGTTTCCACTGACACTCGGAAAGCCGGTGAGTCCTGCACTTTGTCAGGCACCTCCATTCCCCAGTGACATTACTTACTTTTTCTCTGTAGGTGGCCAGGAACAGAATGGTACACAGCAAAGCATAGTTGTGGATATGCGTGAATTTCGAAGTGAGCTTCCATCTCTGATCCATCGTCGGGGCATTGACATTGAACCCGTGACTTTAGAGGTTGGAGATTACATCCTCACTCCAGAAATGTGCGTGGAGCGCAAGAGTATCAGTGATTTAATCGGCTCTTTAAATAACGGCCGCCTCTACAGCCAGTGCATCTCCATGTCCCGCTACTACAAGCGTCCCGTGCTTCTGATTGAGTTTGACCCTAGCAAGCCTTTCTCTCTCACTTCCCGAGGTGCCTTGTTTCAGGAGATCTCCAGCAATGACATTAGTTCCAAACTCACTCTTCTTACACTTCACTTCCCCAGACTACGGATTCTCTGGTGCCCCTCTCCTCATGCAACGGCGGAGTTGTTTGAGGAGCTGAAACAAAGCAAGCCACAGCCTGATGCGGCGACAGCACTGGCCATTACAGCAGATTCTGAAACCCTTCCCGAGTCAGAGAAGTATAATCCTGGTCCCCAAGACTTCTTGTTAAAAATGCCAGGGGTGAATGCCAAAAACTGCCGCTCCTTGATGCACCACGTTAAGAACATCGCAGAATTAGCAGCCCTGTCACAAGACGAGCTCACGAGTATTCTGGGGAATGCTGCAAATGCCAAACAGCTTTATGATTTCATTCACACCTCTTTTGCAGAAGTCGTATCAAAAGGAAAAGGGAAAAAGTGAACAGTGATGGCTGTTTTCTTATCCCATGCCTGTACTTTTCAGCGGCTCCTTGCCAGACATCATAGGTCATTATTAATTATTGGTTTGCTATTTCATTCTTTTCCAATGCTCTTAATGATTGTACGGTGGACCAGAAGCCAGGATTCCTCTCTGAACTCTGCAGTTAGGCATCACTTGAACTTGCCTGTGCCTGCTCTTTTTCCTCCCTGCACCGTCTATGCCGGGCTTAGCATGTTTCTTTTTAAATGAGGTTTGTCAGGATCAGGTAAAGTTCCTACAAGTGATTACAGAAGGTAGAAACTTTACCTGATCCTAACAGATCTCATTTAGAAAGGAATATGCTAAGCCTGGCATGGACGGTGCAGGGAGGGAAAAGAGCAGGCACAAGAAAGCTACCATTTTTAACAGTCCTTGTTATCTAGTGCAACATAAATAACAGTCTTAATTGCACTTATACCCATGTCCTGTGGCTCTCCAAATCTGGTCTTTGCTGTTGTGTCTGCTGGACGCTTGAACTGATGTTTGTGTAGGAAATCATGTTCTGACCCTTTGTCTACAAAGGAGCCTTCTGGAACACTGAGAAGAAACATCTCTTTGCCATTCCTGACCAGTTCTCTCTACCACATTTTCTTCAGCTCCATACTTCTGCCTGTCTGCTCTAAGGAAATTTCATGGAGCCTTCCTACTACTAATTCAAGACAGTCTCCTCAAAAACTGGTTGACTAGTCTTCTAATGACCCTAACATATGTAGCATATACTATAATTTCATTGTTCCAAATTAGTATTTTTAAAGCAAAATGAATTACCTGTTTGCAAAAGTTAATGATGAAGGAGCTCTTAGAATTCTCAATTTTTGCACATATTCAGTCTCCTAATATCAGAGATCCCTAAGTCCAGCTGGCTAGTTACAGAGTTTTTTCAGACTTCCTCGTTTCTCAGCTCTTATATCCTAAGACACCAGCATCATATCCTCTAGAAATACAACCTAATTGGCAGTGAGCCGAGATCGCACCACTGCACCCCTGCCTGGGCGACAGAGTGAGACTTTGTCTCTATTACAAAAAGAAAAGAAAAGAAATACAACCTAAGCTCACCTGCCTGTGATTCCTCATTTCTCACCATCCTGTGCCAGGGTGGCTACTTCTCTCTGTGAGGACTCAAATACAAGCCAATGAGTGGCCCACTAAGCTTTTAAGATTTGATTTTCCTGCCTTGAGATAAAAAGGAGTGTAGGTAAATGAAAGATCAATGTATGGAATATATAAAAATACGAAAGAAATATATACGTTTAAAAATCCATAAAGAAAAAAATCTCATTCTAAACCTGATTAAGTTGGCTTTTTACGTAAGTGTACAAATAGGATATTCACAGCATCTTTGTGCAGTTTTTAAACTTTTATATTTAAACATTATTAAGTTGGCTTTTGTTCACATGTTGAGTAATGGGTAGTAAATTTTCTACCTCAGGAGCTGATATAGACATCAGTTCTGCTAGCCATATCACATATTTTAATGTTTCATCAACATCAGCTGTTTTTTTGTTTGCTACACTATTTGAACTAATAGACAGTGGATCATGTAACACAAAATTGTCTTCAACTTTAACAAAATTGTCATTGTTATTTTTTTTTGAGACAGAGTCTCCCTCTGTTGCCCAGGCTGGAGTGCAGTGGCGCAATCTCGGCTCACTGCAACCTCGCCTGCTGGGTTCAAGCAGTTCTCCCACCTCAGCCTCCCAAGTAGCTGGGATTATAGGTGTGCACCACCAGACCCGGCTAATTTTTGTATTTTTAGTAGAGACGGGGTTTCACCATGTTGGCCAGGCTGGTCTCAAACTACTGACCTCAGGTGATCCACCCACCTTGGCCTCCCAAAGTGCTGAGATAACAGGCGTGAGCCACCGCACCCACCCAACAAAATTATTTTTAACTGTCGTTTCTGAACTGAACCTCTCACATTGGCATCTTGATTTATTGGTACTTAACAGTATATATGGATTTTGAACTCTACACAAGGGTATAACCAGAATGAATTGAGGGGTATCAAGAACCAGATTGGTTACAGTAGAACTCTGTAAGATGATGTGGAGAGTAAGGAAAAGGAGAAGAAATAAAAATTAGTTTAAGATGGAATAAAGATTTGGGCTGCTAATTTTTTCCCAGGATTCAAAATATACCCGCTAGAATGGAAAACAAAAATTTGAATGATTACAACATTATCGTTAACATTCAATTTTGTATTTATTGTTTTATTGAATATAGTTCAGAGTATATTAAAATAGACCTACCACTTCAAATGATAATGATTATTATAATGTCTCTTCACCCTATTCTAGCACTTCTGCTTGCAGTATGTGGTTTCTATTTTTTTCCTCTTGTATAATTCCACTTGCTTTTAATTGTTGTTTCATTATATAAAAGGAACATCTTCCCATAGCATATTCTATGAAAGGGGTTTCATTCCAAGTTGAGTTTTCAAAAAAAAGGTCTTCCTAAAGCTACCATTTTCAACCGTCCTTGTTATCTAGTACAACATAAATAACAGTCTTAAAAATTGCACTAATACCAGTGCCCCCCTGGCTCTCCAAATCTGTTCTTTGCTCTTGTATCTGCTGGACGCTTGAAGACAGGTGCACTGTCTCGTATGTATTTGAATTATGAACAGTAATTTCTAATGAATTCTAAAATGGTCATTGTAAGTGAAAGCCTCTCGCTACCACTTCCTCTTCCAACTACATAAATATATTTCAATGTATTTCCAGTTTTGGAAAGTTTTCAATACATACATCAAGTGTTTACTTAGATTTTTATAAAAATTTTTTTTACAATCTAATAATCTTTGGTAAAGGAACTAGAGATGCATGCAGTTGCAAAATTAATGTATTTATTTTCCAGCATAATTTTATTAACTTCACTTTTTTTCTCTCTAGTAAATATCCAGTGTACTTATGAACTCATGTTTGGCTCTTTTAAAACCTTTTCTAAAAGCTAGATCAGCATTTTTCTATTTTACAAGTTTTTTGTATAAAAAGGTGAACATATGAGATATTGTGAGAAATCATTTTAAGTTTCATTTAAATCATGGTGCCTCTTTTGATACTTTCTTAAAATTGTGCAAGAAGAAATCATTTTTAGTAGTGGTCATAAATATTATCCTTTTGGCAGTAAGCTATTACTAATTCAGCCTGAAGCTCGGTAGACAATATGTCTACATGTGTTTGAGTACATCCTGGATACAGTTTCCCAGCTCATGAGGGACTGAAAATAGTCTTATTCATCAACCCACTAGGATGTGAAGGGTTAAGTCTAGATTTGGTCGCATTGAAACCCCACAATATAGAATTAATAAATGGCCTTCAGTAGGAAAACCTACACTAAAGCAAATCCGAAGAAGTGGGGCAGGGGGAAAGAGGCATTACTGGTCTTTCCTTTTGTTTTGCAAGCATAATTTGATTTTCCTTTGGCTCAGAAAACTCATTTGGGGAAATTCTCTTTTGTGTTCAGTTTAACCTAGAAAGGTCCTCTTGAAAAACCAACATTTTAGGAAAGTTCTTTTTTCAGGATGGAGTATATTAAAATTAAGCCAGGCTTTGACGTGAATTATCACTTTTCTTTATTATTTTGTTTTCTATTTTGGTTTATAGCTATTTCTGGTTCAGTTCTGAACTTCAGCACTTAATCATCCTTATCAACCAGGCTTTTGGTAGCCTAAACCGCTATGCTGTTGTTTTTTTAATTTAAAGATGTATAAGCCAAAATTTGGATGGGAGTGAGACATAACTGATTTATATGAATTTTAACAGAGTTGTATTTGTGTGTGTTTAATAAAATATATATTTATTCAGTACTTTCCTCAGTATTTTATGGGCAAAGTAAAAATAACAATGCATAGTGAAAGGGCATATATTACCAGCAGTAATAATTCAAAATCCTGAAAATGTTTCATTTTTTTTGTTTTTGTTATGCAGAATAAACAAGGCAGAAATGCTCTTTGAACCACTGCTTTTGCTGTTTAATTCATTTGATAACCTAC